TTAGCTTTAGGAAGTTGGTGTTAATTGACCCTAGGCTCTCGGCCCCCAGACCCAGGTGTTTTCCTTTTGATCCAGCTTTGGGAAGCCAGCACCAATTGGTCTCAGATTCCCTACTTCCAGCCCTTGCTGTTTTTCCTTGATTGAGCTTTAGGAAGTCAGCACGAAGTGGCCTTAAGTACCCTGCCTCCAAACCCTATTCTGCCTCATTTTGGCAGAGTACTTTTATATGTCTTGGATCTAATAATAAAATATCGGGGCTTGTGTTTTGTATGCCTTTTGCTTTTCTTTTTCTAGCACTTTATTTTTTTGTATTTTCTAAAAGCACCCATCTGGGATGGCTTGGAGACAAAAACAGGTCCTTTAGCACAGTTTGAGATGCACTGATACAGAAGGTTACAGCACATTCTCAGTACTTCGGAGAATGAAGTTCTGAGATTCTGATTCCACGCCACATTCCAAGTTTTGAATACTGGTAATTTACGTCTGATTCTACATAAAGTTCTTAATAAAATCAGTGCTCATTTTCTCAAATAAGCTTCTTTAGAGGAGGAGGTCTGGGATCAAAAGTTGGGCTGTGAAGTGGCACAATGCCTGGATCTGTACATCCAAAAAGGAGTGGAAAATTAGATGATAATCGCCCAACTTTGGCTCCTAGACCCAAACCTTTTCTCTAAAATGGGCACTGGTGCAAATACCGTGAGGCCTTCCTGCAAAGAAGTGCCAATCTCAGGCGCCAGGGCACAGACCCAGTGCGTGTCACAGATCCTGTCCTGAGTGCTAGGCCGGGTGACGCCCCCACCAGGATTAAAGATCAGGCGCCCGCTGAGCCCTAGGAAGCAGTGACAGACACCTGCGCCTAGGCGGAGCGAGAAGAGCCTGGAATGGCTCCGGGCTTTGCGTCACGCAGCTCCGCCCCTCGGCCTATCTCACCCGACGCCGTCTCCGAGGGCAGGGAACGGTTGGCGGACTGAGATTGGAGGGATCAGCTCAGACTCGATGACGCAACGGGAGGCGGGGCGTGGCCGTACTCTGATTGGTGACGGGTGAGGCGGCCCGAAATCGTAGGACTTCCGAAAGCAGCGGCGGTGTTTGCTTCACTGCTTGGAAGTGTGAGTGCGCGAAGATGCGAAAGGTGGTTTTGATCACCGGGGCTAGCAGGTGAGGCCTCCTTTGGGTTGGCAGAGGCGGCAACCCACATCTTGTGTCTGAATTGTCCTCCCAGTGGCATTGGCCTGGCCCTCTGCAAGCGGCTGCTGGCGGAAGATGATGAGCTTCATCTGTGTTTGGCGTGCAGGAACATGAGCAAGGCAGAAGCTGTCTGTGCTGCTCTGCTGGCCTCTCACCCCACTGCTGAGGTCACCATTGTCCAGGTGGATGTCAGCAACCTGCAGTCGGTCTTCCGGGCCTCCAAGGAACTTAAGCAAAGGTATATCTCTTGCTGATGGATTTTTTTTCTCAACTCACAATCTTGTTTGGTGGTTTACTTGCAGGTTTCAGAGATTAGACTGTATATATCTAAATGCTGGGATCATGCCTAATCCACAACTAAATATCAAAGCACTTTTCTTTGGCCTCTTTTCAAGGTAATTTTCGTTTTATGGATGAACTGATTGGAAAAAGTCATGCAATTATCTTCTGCTGTTTCAGAAAAGTGATTCATATGTTCTCCACAGCTGAAGGCCTGCTGACCCAGGGTGATAAGATCACTGCTGATGGACTTCAGGAGGTGTTTGAGACCAATGTCTTTGGCCATTTTATCCTGGTAAAGAAGCTGTGGGCTTAATAAGCTAATATATTTTAATACTTTTTTTTTTTCTTTCACCCAGATTCGGGAACTGGAGCCTCTCCTCTGTCACAGTGACAATCCATCTCAGCTCATCTGGACATCATCTCGCAGTGCAAGGAAATCTAATTTCAGCCTCGAGGACTTCCAGCACAGCAAAGGCAAGGAACCCTACAGCTCTTCCAAATATGCCACTGACCTTTTGAGTGTGGCTTTGAACAGGAACTTCAACCAGCAGGTAAGGCCTGTCTCAGTGATACGGAAATGGCAAAAGTCTCATTGCTACACCTCTCTGTTCCTAGGGTCTCTATTCCAATGTGGCCTGTCCAGGTACAGCATTGACCAATTTGACATATGGAATTCTGCCTCCGTTTATATGGACGCTGTTGATGCCGGCAATATTGCTAGTAAGTGATGAATATACTTCTTTTCTTAACTCCCAAAAAATAACAGTTGTTTTCTTTTCCGCAGCTTCGCTTTTTTGCAAATGCATTCACTTTGACACCATATAATGGAACAGAAGCTCTGGTATGTTACTGAAGTTTTTATAACTTGTATGAAAACAAATCATTGACACATCCTTCCTTTCCAGGTATGGCTTTTCCACCAAAAGCCTGAATCTCTCAATCCTCTGATCAAATATCTGAGTGCCACCACTGGCTTTGGAAGAAATTACATTATGACCCAGAAGGTAAATGTGCTTACATTGTTGCACTGATGTTTTCTAGACATCTCTATTTTTGCTTCTTTTCCAGATGGACCTAGATGAAGACACTGCTGAAAAATTTTATCAAAAGTTACTGGAACTGGAAAAGCACATTAGGGTCACTATTCAAAAAACAGATAATCAGGCCAGGCTCAGTGGCTCATGCCTATAATTCCAGCACTTTGGGAGGCCAAGGCAGAAGGATCACTTGAGACCAGGAGTTCAAGACCAGCCTGAGAAACATAGTGAGCCCTTGTCTCTACAAAAAGAAATAAAAATAATAGCTGGGTGTGGTGGCATGCGCATGTAGTCCCAGCTACTCAGAAGGATGAGGTGGGAGGATCTCTTGAGGCTGGGAGGCAGAGGTTGCAGTGAGCTGAGATTGTGCCACTGCACTCCAGCCTGGGTGACAGCGAGACCCTGTCTCAAAATATGTATATATTTAATATATATATAAAACCAGAGCTGACAATGACACTCTGGAACATTGCATACCTTCTGTACATTCTGGGGTACATGGATTTCTACTGAGTTGGATAATATGCATTTGTAATAAACTATGAACTATGACTGTCTCTTTTCCTTCCTTTTGGAATGATCTCCAAGA